TCGGAGATGGGGACTGTGTTGCAAACAGTTACAGGCAAAGAGGGGCAGTTCAGGATTCCGGCCGTGGTCCGCAGGAATGAGTCGGGGCGAGGGAATGGTTGTTATAACCCAATAGTGAGCCTCCCCGGTCATCCGGGCTGGACGGGACTGGGGTTGTAGCAGAAAAGCAGGAGCTGTATGGAGGATGCTCACCTGGCAGCCTCGATCTGCCCCTCTTCCCTCGCTCCTCCCTCCGCACCAGCCACAGCTAGTTGTCAGGGGCCAACATCTGGGCCGGGCTGGAACTGGCTCAGAAACTCGCGTTTGCCTGCTTATTTCTGCAGCTGGGCTCCTTGCCAGGTGCAACCACATCTATGAGAATCTCGCAGACTCTCAGACTCCTATGCCTTTGCTGGTACAGGGAGGAGGATTTACTATCACTCACTGCATAAACCATGATCACCAGAGATGTGCTCCCAAGTTACAAAGCCTGCAGGCGGTGCCCGAGGACCAGAGGGCCGGGCGCGGCCAGCTCACACTTCTGGGGCAGCCGTGAGCAGCGGGCACACGGGCAGCCACGAAAGCAGCAGCGAGGGTGGTGCAAACACCTCAAAACTACACCGAATCCAGTAGCGCCTGGCGCCCCCGGCGCGCAAGGTACGCTTTGGGGCGGTCCTGTGTGACCCCGGAAGAGAAAGTTGTTTTGGGGAAGGGGAGCAAGGAGAGGAGTGCGAGTTAAATAAAACTAAATATCAAAGTTGTTCTGCTCTGCTCAGGCCGCCTCTACTCCGCCTCATCTTTGTCCCAAGTCCTTTCACAGTCTGCCTTCCTCAAACGGCCCGATGCGCCCCCGTCTTTGCCGGAGTAAGCAGACCGCCAGCAGCCGGCCCGCAGGTCAGTCGACCCTCTCTGGATGCAGGTCGCCGGGAAAACCCGGAGCGGAGCATCCCTCGGGCCGGGAAACGCCCTCGGCGCGCACCCACTGGCGCGCATGCTCAGTCCGCGCGGCGGCTGCGAGTAGGAAGCTCCGCGCGGCGGCGGGGGCGGCGACGGCGACTGGCGGGTGGGAGTGGAGGCACCGGCTGGCGGGCGGGGGTACAGGGACGGGGCAGGGGCTCCCGCTCCAGGTTCCTTGAAGCACTTCCGACCGCGAAGCCCGGCGCGAGAAGCGAGCTAACCCAAGAGCCAACAACGAGCGCGGAGAGGGCAGCGGACTGAGCGGAGCCGCCGGCCAGAGCGGGCTCGGAGCCCGGGTCTCCGCCGCTCGGGACCCGGCTAGGCGGCGGCGGGGGCGGCGATGTTCCACTGCATCCCCCTGTGGCGGTGCAACCGTCATGTGGAGAGCATCGACAAGCGCCACTGCTCGCTGGTCTACGTCCCCGAGGAGATCTACCGCTATGCCCGGAGCCTGGAGGAGCTGCTGCTGGACGCCAACCAGCTCCGCGAGCTGCCCGAGGTAAGGGTCCGGCCTCACCTGAGCGCTCTGCCTGAAATCTATGTTAAACTCTTTTGTCTTTCAGCAATTTTTCCAGCTAGTCAAATTACGAAAGCTTGGACTTAGTGATAATGAAATTCAGCGGCTCCCTCCAGAAATAGCAAACTTCATGCAGCTGGTGGAACTAGATGTGTCTCGAAATGGTAAGAAAGATTCCACTTGGGTTGCCTATTTGGCAAATTATAGACATTTTCTCTACTCCTGCAGAGATTCCTGAAATTCCAGAAAGCATTTCATTCTGTAAAGCACTGCAGGTAGCTGACTTCAGCGGAAACCCACTGACTAGGTAAGCTTTCTGCTTACTTTTCTGTCTATACTTTACAGCGTTTTGTTTGTTTGTTTGATTTTAGGTTGCCAGAAAGCTTTCCTGAATTACAGAATTTAACATGTCTTTCTGTAAATGACATCTCACTACAGTCTCTACCTGAAAATATTGGCAAGTAAGTTTTTTTGTGAAGTTTGGGTGGATCAGTTATGCTTTTTTTTCCTTCTGTTCATTTCTAGTCTTTATAACCTGGCTTCACTGGAACTGAGAGAGAATCTTCTTACATATCTTCCTGAGTGAGTCTTTGGGGAAAATAAGAGGAGATTTTTCTAAGTGCTCTTTATTTATTTTTTAAAATAGCTCTCTTACCCAGCTGCGAAGACTAGAAGAACTTGATTTAGGAAACAATGAAATATATAATTTGGTAAGTCCGTATTAGAGATTTGAATTTAACTTTGTTACCGTAACTTTTTTTTCTTTTGTTTTAGCCAGAATCAATTGGAGCCCTCTTACATCTAAAAGATCTCTGGTTGGATGGAAATCAACTGTCAGAATTACCTCAGGTAAGTGGTAATTTCACAGTGTCTCCCCAAAATGTGCGTTTATTTTTCCATGTCATTGTTATAGGAAATAGGAAATCTGAAGAACCTGCTGTGTTTAGATGTCTCTGAAAACAGGTTGGAAAGACTTCCTGAAGAAATCAGTGGCCTGACTTCATTAACGGATTTAGTCATTTCCCAGAACTTATTAGAAACGATTCCGGATGGCATTGGTAAGCATTGGAAATCACTAACTGCTAAACATATTTGATAATAATAATCATAATGCTTTTACAGGAAAACTAAAGAAACTGTCAATCTTGAAGGTGGATCAGAATAGACTCACACAGTTGCCTGAAGCAGTTGGGGAATGTGAAAGTCTCACTGAGTTAGTTCTTACAGAAAATCAGCTCCTGGTAAGTGTGGTTTGCACATATATCATAAAGACTTAAATTAATAGTGAAATTGTTATTTTAACAGACCCTGCCTAAAAGCATTGGAAAACTAAAGAAGTTGAGCAACTTGAATGCAGACAGAAATAAATTAGTGTCCTTACCAAAAGAGGTATGTGCTTTTAGAGAAATCACATGATAATAAGGATAATACTGAGCTTGATTTTTTTTATCAGCAATAAAGCCTAAAACTAGCTGTTGATGAGCCTTCTCCTTTGCTGGGTCCTCATCTGGAAAGGTATGGTATTTCCTTGGATGATATGATCACTGGCTGGGTGTAGTTTGCTTCATATTTCTGTTTTGACTTTTTCTAACGTCTATTTTGGTGTAATTTCAAAGCTGCCTTCCAGCCAGTCAGAACATGTGGCGTTCTTGTTTTCCTAGGGCCACATCTCAGGGTATCTGAACTTCCTCTTTCCTTTCCTCATCTTGGTGTTCGGCCCACAGTGTCCCAGTCTTCTCCCTGGGTAAGGTGGCCAGCATTTCTAAATGGAGACATGAGAATATTTACTATAAACATGATCATATTCTGAAACATCCTTAATATGAACACTGTCATCTAAGTAAACTGTTTCTGGCTGTAAGACTTCAGTCTGTTTCTCAGCAAAACTGGGACTCAACTAAGAGATTCTACTAATTAGAAAAGTTGGCTTCTAGTTTCTAAGCAATAAACCAAAATACAGAACTGATATTCTGAACAGTTGAATTTACTCTTGCTGAATAGTGCTTGCAGATGGATAGTAGATTGGGCATATAAACACACATACAGATGTAGAAAATATTTCTTTCTTTCTTTTTTAATGCCAGGCACTGTACTAGATGCTTTCAAGTATTTGTTGTACTTGTTGAATCCTTACAACAGCTTTTGCAGTCATGATAATTTCTTCATTTTACGAGTGAGGAAACGGAGGCCAGTAAGTAGTTTTTCTTACTAGGGCTCACACAGCTGGGAGTTGGTAGAACCTGACTCCAAAGATGAGTCTCCCAGTAAACACGTGACCACTTATGTAATGCAGGCTCAGCCCAACCTTTCCATCTGTGTGACCTTGAGGTAGGGCAAGCCCCTGATTTGTTAAGGAAAAGCCAAAGTATCTTTAGTTTGGACACTACAGAAAATTAACACATTTTAGGTGTTCTTTCAAGGCAGATCATGAGGAGAGCACTTTTAGGTGTAATGTTAATTCCCAGCAAGTTTCACCACCCATCCCCAGCTTCCCTGATCCCCTGACTCTCTTTCACAAGATTATGTTCTAGACAAGAACCTTGGAAATTTACTTTCATAAAACTTTCACCATCATTTCAGCATCGGTCCTCTTTTTCACTTTAAAAGAATGAAACACACTCAAGAGTTTCTGACTAGAGGGTTATATCTAGTCCATGCTATGTGTTCACTAAATTTACTAGAACAGTTTTTCATGACGTGAAAAGTGAAAATATGAAAGTATTTCTAACTTCAAAGCGTTTTAGTCATATTTTGTCCATTTTCTGAGAAATTATGATTGGTTTTCTGGCTTCTGGCATTTTAGAAAGAAATAGTCTGCGCCTTTCCTTTCAGCTGTCTGATAAAGCAGAGAATGTTTAGGTTTTTAGGAGTTGGATCTTTTCTAGATCACCTCCTACTTACATACACTCAGCTCCCAGCGTAGGAAAATGTGCTGAGCACATGTCTCCAATTCTCCCTCGGATCACAGTTTGCTGCCTAGCAGAAATGGTTGAGTGCTTGCCTCTGACCATCAGGGCTGAGCAGCCAAACCAGCAAGAGCCTCCTGACCTCTCATTGCATCACGTTGGCCCAGGCAGCACTGTCATGTCATGAGTCTCTGTGCAGTGAGTGTGGTAGGCCCTGTGACTGTGTGTATGTTAGCTCTGCCTCCAAGCTTGATGCCATTTGATCAAATCTTGCATTTTCCTGATTGGATTCTTCCAAAAATATATTGCTTTCTCTTGAACAGTTAAGTTGCATACATATCTAAACTGAAATGCTGACCGATTCAATTCATATGCCAAAAATCCATAGTAGTATTAATTGCCATTGGTCTGGTATGCTGTGTAGTTCTTCCTATATTTTTTCCTTTAAAAAAAACAACAACATTTATAGTATTGTGTGTTGCCAGTTTTAGGGCACAGCTCCTTAGTCTGTAGCAGCATTTATTTGCATTTTTTCCCCAAATGGTTGAGGGGAAGATGTTTGTACCATGTGGGTCACAATATGGATTCTGTTTGTGTTTTGTGGTGTTATTTGTAGTAAACATTTGCAAATCAATGAATGTCTTTTGTTTTCTTAATTGTTAGCTGCTTGGAAATTTAGAAAAGTCAGGTAAACTTGTTATCTTGTAAGTATTGTTCAGACCACAGTTGCATCTCTAACTTCCATTCTGCTTCTTAAATGCATGAAGATTCACATTGGCTGACTGCTTTGTGTGCTCTTCATTGTAAAATATTGGACATTTTCTTCTAAATTCATTTTTTTTTTTTTTTTAATGACTGCATGGCCTGGAACCTTACTTTGTTATGTGTTTTTCAAGTTTGTTCAGATTATTCACTCTCAAAAGAATGCTTTTCTGTGAATTACATTTTAAGTTATTCAGAAATCCTGAAAGGCATCATTTGGCAGCTCATCTGTTTTCACTAAATTGTAAGTTTGTCGGCACAAATCTGTCTCTAATGGAAAGGCTAGATTTGCTTTATTTGCTACACCTGGCATGCCTCTGATTTTTCAAGTCACTTATTTGTGTCTTTTATTTTTCATCCTGTTGCTTAAGTATATATACTTCTGGGAAAAGATTTCTTAAAAACTCATAGTGTTGGTGGAGAGGAGAGTTAAGGAACATATTGTGCAGTAGTATGATTGATTCATGGATAGATGGAGTTGGTGGTATATGTGTGAGCATGAGTATGATGAATGAGAGCCAGACCATAAAGAGTTTTTGGCTAGAAGAAATTGAGCTTATATCCAAGTTTAGGGTCCTGTTTTCTTTTTGTCTCCATTAAGTCCAAATGAAAGAGACGCCAACTAAGCCACACTTACCCAGTCAGATGAGGCAACATAGCATTTGCAGATCATTCATCAAAGCTTTTTTCAGTCAGGCAACCTGTAAATATTAATTACCCATAAATATTACTATGATACTCAGAAATGCCTGTGGTGATAGAATATTCATTTTGTGGATAGTTTTTCTGCCTTCTTATTATTGCAATTCAAAATTCTTTCAGTATAAGTTTCCGTTGTATTCTAAAATGAATTATTGATTAAAGACATGATATAGAATATAAAAATATTAGATAAAATATAGTTGACCATCAAATTTCAAGATGGAGAAGTAATTCCTAAACTTGAAATAAGTCATAAAAAATAGTTGATGGATTGTCTACAGGAAAATTCGATTTCTGATCTTCAAGAAGGTAAAAGCAGCCTTTACTTTCTTGAAAGGGGGCAGGGAGACATTTAAGGCATCTTAAATGAGAGATCTGTCTTTACTCTATTAGAAGTTCTTCTACACCAATAAGGAAAAGATGTATTTACTATAGAGAAGTAGACAAAAAGAAACTTCCACAAAAACCAGCAAGTGATTCACACAAGAACAAATAGAAATGGCAACTAATGTGAAACAATTTCAGCCTCATCAGTATTCACAAAAAAATTTAATAATGCCAAATTTTGGCAAGGGTGGAGGGAAATATATATTATCATGTAAATATAAATTATTATGACTTTCTGGAAGGGAATATGATAATAGTAAAAACTTTAGAAATGTGCGTACCCTTTGATTCTGCAATTCCACGTCTAGGAAAACATTTATGGATATACACTAAGAATGATGTACAAGAACATTTCTCACATTATACATGGGAGCAGGCACCATACCAAGTGTCCACAGAGGCAGCTAACATGTGCCAGGCATGGTGCCAAGGGCTTTTGCACTTATTCTTATCTAATTATCACAACAGTTCTATGAGGTATAGGTAAACCATTTTCAATGTCCAACAGATTGTGAAACTAAGACTGAGAGAGGTTAAGTCACTTGTCCAGAGTCACACAGCAAAGAAGTGGCAGACCTAACTAGCATTGTCTAACCTGGGCAGTTTCTTAAATAATCTGTGATACATCCATAGAAGGAAATAACTATGTGGTCCATAAAAGTCCTCTTAGAAGCATTGTTAAAGTGTGTATGTATAATCACAAATGCAAGGCAGTGGTACTGGAAGATTGTACCTCATAATGTTAATACTGATTATCCCTTTGTGGTAAGATTTGATTTTTTTTCATTGTGCTTTCCTGTGCATGTATGTTTAGTTTTTATTTTTCTAATCAATGTAAGGTACTTTTTTATAATCAGAAAAAAAAAAAAGAATTCCGTAGCTATTAGTGGATATTTTGATGTCAGTGGCCTCAGAATTCAGGGAATCCCAAAGCCACACAATTGCCAAAAATATTTATGAAGTAGGGAACATTTGAATAATATGCCATAGATGATGGGATTCTAAAATTATGCTTCATATTATTTTTGTTCAAATTGCGTTTTGGCCAGATTTTACTTATTGTACACTTTTCTTTTTTTGCCAATGGGGTGTGTGTTCAATTATGTTACAAATAATATTAAAAGGAATATACTGAAGGAAAGTGAAAGTTCCCTTATACTTAAGGCAAGCATTTAAAAAATGGAAGATAAACAGACGTGACTAACATAGGCTCCCTTTTTGAATCACTGAATCTGTCTCATGATCTCCTCCTTGGGTGAGCTAACCTGCAGGCAATTAATACCTAGTGAAAGTTGACCTGAGCAGAGGTTTGCTCAATAATCTGCAGAACCTATTTTCTTGAGATGGGTTAAATCAGTGCATAACAGCTAAGGAGAGTATCATTTTGAATTAAGAGAGACACAAAATGGCTGGACAAAGATTCTCAGCTATATTCCATAATTCTCAGAGAATCCAAGTCCAACCCCTTGTATTCTGGGAAGGTGCTATTATGTGGTTTAAGGGAAGCTTAAAAATATCAGCTTCCTACATAACTGGTAATAAGTTATTTAAACAGTGACTCTGCTTCCCAGAACTTCTAAGTGATACATTTTATCCTGATTACCACTGAGAAACCTGTAAACTCTGCCTCCTGAACCCAAAAGAGAAAGCCAAAATATATATGAATGATGTGTATAATGTCAGTCTTCATTATTATTAATACAAAATGTCACTGCGATACATCGTTAGGGAGATGGGTTTTTTAAGACATTCGGGTAAGTTCAGGAAAGAGACTGCCAGCATCAGTACAGTTCTAAGAACATAGTAGGTATTCAGGTGTTGATTGTACTCATCATTTGGATCTGAGGTTTTTATTTCCTGGAAAAAAAAATAGCTACCACATTTATTTGGCAACAGCAAAAGGCCAGTTTCTATGATAGGCGCCAAATTATATATGTGGTTTCATTTAAGTTAATCATTATTGTTACTTTTGGTTAAAGTAACATATCCAAAACCACAAAACATATGACTGAGCCTAAATTCTAGCCCAGGTCTGTATGGTCTCAAAGCATCCGCTCCCTCCATCATACCGCATCTCCCTCTGACGTCTATAATGAACTATATCTTTTCAGTTATGGGTTTGAATGCTTAATAATCTTTTCTAAAAACCAAAGGTTGTGCCATCCCTTCCTGGCTGATTTGGAAAGAGGGCTGTGTTTATGTGAATGTTCGCTGGGACAGCATGTGCCTTTGTGGGGTGATTAAGGCATCCCTAGCACACTCTGCAACAACATGTGCTCTTTGTTGGCATTGTTTTTCATAAACCATAGACAATAGAGATCAGGAGGTCACACTGCCTGCTTTGACAACCCAGAGGGCCTAAGAGGCTCTTGTACGCAATTGCTTTCCACCCCTTGACGTCTCAAATGGGTGTGAGATTAGAGTGGGAAAGGAAAAAGAAAAATGAAACAATAACACACAGTAGACAGCTCACACACTTCATTGAAGTTTACACAATATGTTCCCAAATGATTAATGGATCTTGTCCAGAACATTTATTTAGAGCCTTCTCTGACCCACTTTAATTAATTAATTTTTTTGACTACATAATATATGCATATGATACAAATTGAAAATGTTCACATGGTATAGCAGTAGGGCCCCAAAACAGATATCTTACAGGTTGGTGTGGTGGGAGGGCAGTGGACAGCTTCAAGACAAGATGCCCAGAATTAAAATGCAGTCCCAGCTCTGTATGTCTTCCAGGAGCTGATTATCCCATCCGGACGATCATATGAATGATAATATCTGCTTTGCCCCCCTTGGGTCACACATAAATCCTGTCTCTTCAAAGCTAGATCAGGACGCTAGCGGGGGTCTTCAGCCTCAGCCAACTGCTGACTTGGAAGCTCTCCTTCAGGGCATGCAGCCGTACCTCTGAACCCCAGCCTGACACCGAAGCTCCTCCACCTGGAGCAGGGATGCGGCAAGGGTGCCCCATGGGAACCTAGTCATTCTTTCTCATGAGTAGATCTTTGTCAGGATTGTCTAAATTTATCAGAGACTCTAATAATATTGATCATCAAAAGGATCAGGGTTTTGATTGCTTTCCTTCCATGATATTTCTGGGCACCTAGGTAGAATTGTTGATTCCCTTCCTCAAGGGAGGGAGAATATGCTCAGCCATATGGGAAATCCACACTATATTGGGGCTTGATGTTTCTAAAACCTAAGAAAGGCTACTCTGGTGATTCTTACTGGAACAAAAAAGAGTTTTGTTGTCTCCACTGCTACACATAGAGGCAGATAACTTTTAAGTAGAGGTCTTTCACAAGTAAGTAAATAAAGTGTATAAACATATGTAAATGAGAAATTTAGTGGGCAGAGAGGCTATGCAT